GGTCTGGGATGACCCTGGCATGGAAAAGTACAGCAGCTCTTTGTCTTCAGATTAGGAGCTGGGACAGCTGTTCTGACATGATCACCCCCCGCCCCCACCCCAGGCCTCTCCAAAGTCCATCTTGCAGAGTCAAATGAAAACCAGATTCCTGGTCTTATCTGAGAGCTACGTGACTGTTTCCTGTCACTCCTTTGGAGCCTGGGAAGGTCCCCACATGCATTGTCTAAACTTTGGGATGAATACGCACAGCTCTTAAATGGGAGCATATTATTATAGGTACCTGCCTACACAAAGGGTCCTCCCTATTCACTAAAATCATGGGTTATTATTTAGGGCTTTCATTCATCCAACAAATGTTTATTCCGCATTTGCAGGTGGCCAGGCAAGGTGAACATTCTCTCAGGGTGGAGAGTATGTGCAGACAGGAGGAATTATGCTATGGGAGGGAGAGCAGAAGCTCTGGAGTGGATCATCTTGGGTCTAGATCCTGATACTTCCCAGCTGTGTTTTCACTGGGCAAAATGACCTCACCTCCTTAAGCCTCAGCCTTCTCTTCTATAAAGTGGGCATAACAAATAACCGCCTCCTAGGTTATGAGGATTAAATGAGATGGTTCAGGGGATGTGGGTGGTAACCCCGCCCCTGGTTCATAGCAAGGATGTGAGGAATAGCAGTTGCTGTCATAGACATGGAGACTGTTTCCCCAAATGCCTTCCCACCCCCAAATCATAAGGCAGACCCAAACTTGCCTTTTTGTGGACGCCAAGGTTCTGTCGAGCTGTTAGGGTGCAAGTTAAGAAGCCAGAATGGCGGGCTGAGGGGAGAAATGCCCGCATGTTACAACTCTGCAGGTGTACACACGTGGACACCATATGTACCCATGAATTCCGCCTTTGGAAGTGAACTTGATTGCAGCCTATTTTCGTCTGGAGGCGGTGGATTCCCGGTAGGAGGCGCCTTCAGTCCTCGGCTCGATCCTGTGACGCCAGCCAGCTGCCTATCGGCTTCTCAGTGTTTGAACTTCAAAGGGCTGGACGCTCACCCAAGAAGGGGACCCCGGCCTGACCTCTCTCGGAATTCAAAAAAATCTAAGGCTCAGAGAGGGAATGGGAGCTGGCTCTTCCCTCTGTGTTTAGCATCCACGTTTTTTGGCGGTCTGGCTGAAACCAGCCCACCCTAGTTCGGGCGCCAGAGCAACGCAGTTCCGAGGGCAGATCTCCAAGGGGCGGAGGCAGAGCCGCGGGTGAGAGGCTTCCGCGCCGACTTCGGGTTTGCACTCCCCGGAGCCAGAACTCCGTGGCGGCTCCGGGCCTCCGTGGATCCGAGCAGAGACTGGCTGCCCGCCTGCCACTCGCAGGCTGGGAAAACGCCAGCCGGTGCCTCGCCGGGAAAGTTCTCGGCAAAGCTGGGGATGAGCCCTCAGCAGGGCAGGCTCCCGGTGCAGCGCGCCCCCATCCATTGCCCGCGCGCAAGAACCCGGAATGGGCCCCACCTGGGCCGGGACTCGGGCGTGCGATCCCGAGGGCGCCCTGGGGACCACGCATCGGGTGGGGACCCTGGCCGAGGGCGTGAGCTGACTCAGTTTTTAAAAACTCGCTTCCTCCTTCCCTACTTGTGCCGGTCACTCACCTCGCTGGGAACCAGCCCAGGGCAGAAGGGGGAGAGGGAGGCGGTGGCCTCCCCAGGAAGGAGGAGAGGTGAGTATCCCGCCAGGTAAAGGCGGGGCGGCTAGAAAGCTGCATCTCTGTGGTTTTTTTATAGGTGGATCTTTAACTCAAGACTAGCATGAAGAGTTGCCTTCTGGCCTGCCCTGAGTCTCCTCAAATAACAACAGGTAGATACCTCTCTAACTGGTTAATAATTTTTCGTCCTCTCTGCTCTTTCTGCTTTCCTTCCAGGCCCTTCCACCGCAGCCATCCGCACGGGAGGCCTCGCGATTGCTCGGAACCATCCCGCAGGAGTTCAGCTGATATTTTCTAGTGTGGGGCGAGAGATTTTGTGGAGCGCATTTAAGGGGTTTTTGTTGTGACTGCTGCCTTGTATACATTTATTTTCTTTCTTGGAACTGGGCCTCGCCCTCCTCCCACTGACATGATGGCCCAGTCCAAGGCCAATGGCTCGCACTATGCGCTGACCGCCATCGGCCTGGGGATGCTGGTCCTTGGGGTGATCATGGCCATGTGGAACCTGGTACCCGGCTTCAGCGCGGCCGAGAAGCCAACAGCTCAGGGCAGCAACAAGACCGAGGTGGGTGGCGGCATCCTCAAGAGCAAGACCTTCTCTGTGGCCTACGTGCTGGTCGGGGCCGGGGTGATGCTGCTGCTGCTTTCTATCTGCCTGAGTATCAGGGATAAGAGGAAGCAGCGGCAGGGCGAGGACCTGGCCCATGTCCAGCACCCGACAGGCGCTGGGCCTCACGCCCAGGAGGAAGACAGGTGAGGCCTGACTGTCCCCTTCCCTCCCCGGAAACACTCTCCCTGTCTGTGTGTCTTCTTGCAGCCAGGAGGAAGAAGAGGAGGATGAGGAGGCTGCCTCAAGGTACTATGTTCCCAGCTACGAGGAAGTGATGAACACAAACTACTCAGAAGCAAGGGGAGAGGAGCAGAACCCGAGGTTGAGCATCTCTCTCCCGTCCTATGAGTCACTGACGGGGCTCGACGAGACCACCCCCACATCCACCAGGGCTGACGTGGAGGCCAGCCCTGGGAACCCCCCTGACAGGCAGAACTCTAAGTTGGCCAAACGACTGAAACCGCTGAAAGTTCGAAGGATTAAATCTGAAAAGCTTCACCTCAAAGACTTTAGGATCAACCTCCCAGACAAAAACGTCCCTCCTCCCTCGATAGAGCCTTTGACTCCTCCACCGCAGTATGATGAAGTCCAGGAGAAGGCCCCCGACACCCGGCCGCCCGACTGAATGGCCCCACTTGAGCCACGCTCCCTCCTGTCTCTCACACCTTTCACCCCCAAGACTCTAACAAAGCCACATGAGCCACAGTTGAGAAGCGGAGGGGCCAGCTGTGCATGGAGCCATTTGGATGGCGGCGGGCGGGGGGGGATTCTCTGTATCAGGAGTGACTTTGTTGCCCCACACAGCCTCCTGCTGCAGGTGCTTTGGAAAGAGATGCTGCCTTGGAGCTGGTGAATCTGTGGACCACATTCAAGGGTGTGGCACAGGCATCTTCCCATCCTTTTCACTCCGAATCGCTGGCGACACATTCTCCTTTCCAGCTAGGAAAGGGTTCCTCGCGGCTGGTTTAGATTGTGGTTGTTTGTTTTGCTTCTACTAAGACTGTTTTGTTTCAAAAAGGAAACAAGTTTTGTGTTTGCTGTCTACGCTGGAGTCCTGAACTGTGGGTAGAAAACACGACCTGGCTTTGTAGAAAGGACACAGGGCTGTTTTATGAACTAAGCGGTGAGGCTCAGGTGGCGGCTCTCGCAGAGCCCCTGATGCTGTTGTTCTTTGAGGGCTTAAGGCCTGATGAACGTAGGCACGTGATGCATAATAGTCTTCAATGGTACACTTAACTAGTCTCTTCTGTGTAACAGCAAAAAAAAAAAAAAAAAGAAGAAGAAAGAAAACTGTAGGAAATGTTCTTTTTGAAATGCCATGCAATGGAGCTTTTTGTAATAAAATATTTTATATGTAGTACATTTGGGTGCTGAGTTACTTTAGCAGCTCTC